GAGTTGGAGACCATTCTGACCAACATGGTGAAACCCCATCTCTACTAAAAATACAAAAATTAGCCGGGCGTGGTGGCGCACGCCTGTAGTCCCAGTTACTTGGGAGGCTGAGGCAGGAGAATTGCTTGAACCCAGGCGGCGGAGGTTGCAGTGAACTGAGATTGTGCCACTGCACTCCAGCCTGGGCGACAGAGTGAGACTCTGTCTCAAAAACAACAACAATAACAACACTACAGGCTATTATAAGAAAAATAAATTATATTTTGGATTTTGAAAAAGGTTCAAATGCAAATACTCTACAAAAGATGGAGTAGGTTGTGTCCCCTTCTGTGAGATATATATCTCTCTCACAAAAAAAAAAATATATATGTAAATTTTTTTTGAGATGGAGTTTCTCTCTTGTTGCCCAGTCTGGAGTGCAGTGGCGCGATCTTGGCTCACTGCAACCTCCGCCTCCTGGGTTCAAGCGATTCTCCTGCCTCAGCCTCCCAAGTAGCTGGGACTACAGGCATGCACCACCATGCCCGACTAATTTTATATTTTTAGTAGAGACGGGGTTTCGCCATGTTGGCCAGGCTGTTCTCAAACTCCTGACCTCAGGTGATCCACCTGCCTCGGACTCCCAAAGTGCTGGGATTACAGGTGTGAGCCACCGCGTCCGGCCATGAGTTATAAATATTAACAATTTCTTGCTGTAAATTGAAAGCATCCTTCGCGTCTTTGCGTTTCATTACCACCCTCTGTTCTCTCAAGAGAAATTCTAACTTTATTTCAGCACTCAGTCCTGAAGTTACAGAAGTTAATAATTTTTTAAAATCCTGCAAACAATGCATGGATATCCCCGTCTTGCACACTCTTTGGGCCAGTCTAGAATTCTTCCCATCAGCATTTCGGTGATCTGGACCGCCGCCACCCACACTGCGCTCCAGGGCAGAAAAGACGCCCCATGCCCGCGCCTGGGCCGGCGGGGGGCGGAGCTTGCGTGCTGACGCATAAGAGCCGAGCGGGGGAACGTGCGTGTCTCGAGTCGCACGGAGGGCAACCGTCGACGGGCTTAGCGCCTCAACTGTCGTTGGTGTATTTTTCTGGTGTCACTTCTGTGCCTTCCTTCAAAGGTGGTGCTTTGTCCCTGTGGGTCATCTGTACTGATTGCGCCAAGCAAAGCATTTGTGAGCGTGTGGTGCTGGGGTGAAAGTGGTGGTTAATCCAATGAAATTGCATTATCCCTATCAGGTTCTCCAAATGTCAACTGTCAAGGAGCAGCTAATTGAGAAGCTAATTGAGGATGATGAAAACTCCCAGTGTAAAATTACTATTGTTGGAACTGGTGCCGTAGGCATGGCTTGTGCTATTAGTATCTTACTGAAGGTGAGTGAGAAGCCCATCCTGTGGCTGAAAATAACATTTTATTCAGAACTTTTGTATATTTTAGGATTTGGCTGATGAACTTGCCCTTGTTGATGTTGCATTGGACAAACTGAAGGGAGAAATGATGGATCTTCAGCATGGCAGTCTTTTCTTTAGTACTTCAAAGATTACTTCTGGAAAAGGTTAATTTTAGTTTTATAAAGTTATTTTCAAA